GGAAGGAGAGAAGACAGGACACCATCAGCTCATGAGGGGCATTAGGAGGATCCAAGAAAGGGCAACTGCCAGAGTCCATGAGAGAGACCACGCACACAACCAAGTCCACAGAGCCCCAGGCAGGCTGGCACTCAGAGCTCTCAATCCAGAGTTCAGCCCAGTGGGATCAGGGACCTGAGGGATATAAGGGGAAAGGCAGTAGGGAGGACAGGACAATGAGCAGGAATAGGCTTGGGAAATCTGGGAACCATAATCTCCAGCTGAACATGGCCACGTGATGTGAGTGAGCAGGCCCGGTAGCTGAATGCACCAGGGCATTTCATCTGCTTTCATCTGTTTTCATCTGCTTTCACACCACAACAATCAACACAGAAGACTTCTGTGACTGAATGTATGGGGATTTCTCCTCACCAAAAAGCAAGAAATCAATTCTACAGCAGACACCAGCTAGGTGCCTTTTAATTCAATTCCATTCTGACGCTATCTATCTGGAGATAGCATCAGATCCACAGGTTGAGGACTCAGTCCCACAACAGTGCCCTCTCTTCAGATGCTAGTCAAAAGTCCAGGCCTCTGGAACTTCTAACTGATTGGCTTCAACTTCAGGTTGTCATGACCCCTTCTTTAGGCTTGATTTGCTGGATCAGCTCACAAAACTCAGGGAGATATTTATGTTTACTGGTTTATAACAAAGGATATTTTAAAGGACACAATGAAACAGCCATATAAAGAGGTACATAGGGCGAGTTCTGGAGGGTCTGCCCTGCAAGGGCTTCTGTTCCCATGCAGTTGGGGTGCAGCACTCTCCTGGCACGTGGATGAGTTCTTATGCACCTTTCTGGAAGCCTCCATGAATTCAGCTGTTCAGAAGCTCTCAATATCCTGTCCTCCTGACCCTTTTACTAAGACTTCATTGGATAGGCATGATTGAAGCATGGACAGATGTGTAGAAATATGATTGGACAGAAAGATATAACCTAATACTAAGAGACTGAGTTGGGAAACCAGCAAGGCCTGTCTGTTCAGATTCTTCCTGTTCTCCCTGAGCAGCATTGTGTCCTCCAGGGTATGGGTCAGGACCTCTTCTGAAATGGGAGTTTAAGACCTACAATCAGACAAGGTAGGTCAGAGAATTTCTTTATGACCAGCTCTATCACTGTAGTAATCCTGTGCACTCTCACCAGGGCAGGGAGCTGTCTTGACCCCCAGTGGAGGCTGACAATTTTTTTCCTGTGTACACTGGACCCCTTTCATAGAGGTGGGTGCTATGCAAGTGGAGCTGGTGACTGATGGCTGACCATTGATACAGGCTAGGAATACCAATGAGCAAGGTAAGGGAATGTGCATCTGCAAGGAGGGGTAATGCTAACTATTGCCCTATCAATATGCCCCTAGGACTGATCTTAAAGGAGCCAAGTGGTGGTGCCAGTGAAAGCTTGAAACAGAATCCTACCCAATGGCCTCTCTCCTGTTCTATCCATATGACATGGAGACAAATGCTGTGGAGGAGAGGTGGGTCCTAGGATAAAGGGTGTGAAGATGGAGACCTCACACCTCCCGCTCACTGCCACCTCAGGGGACTCAGAGTCAGAGACTTGGTCCGAGAGGAGCAGACATCATTGGCAGAGGACGGAGCTCCAGGCTCTGCAAGGAATCAAGGTCAGAAACCTGAGGGAGGACTGAGGCACCCCCATGACCCTCGACCACATCTGCACCCCTCGCCACTACTTTTCCCCCTGCCCCACCCCGCCCCGCCCCGCCTCGCCTCGCCCCGCCCCGCCTCGCCTCGCCCCGCCCCCACACGGGCAGAATCGGGTTCGCTCCTGCTGTAAATCCAGGGAAGCTCCAGGCGTGGGGGCCGGATGTGACCTCCATTGGCTTCCGCCTCTGGGATCTGAGAGAAGCGAAAGCGTCTTTCTGAGGGGTGTCTTGAGAGTGGCAGAGGGCAGCGGGTCCAGGCTCCATGAGGAGGCAAGGTGAGAGCTGAGGGAGGACTGAGGAGTCCTCCGCCGTCTCAAACTGAGGTGCCTTTTCATTCAGCCTTGGGAATCTGAGGGATGGAGACTCAGTTCCGCAGAGGGGGTCTGGGGTGCAGCCCTGCCAGCATCAAGAGGAAGAAGAAGAGGGAGGACTCAGGAGACTTTGGACTCCAGGTCAGTAGGGACCTTGGCCCTTGGAGTTCCAAGCCCCTTACTTCTGTTTTGGAATCTTGGGCAGGTGAGCACTATGTTCTCAGAGGACGACTTCCAGTCAACAGAAAGAGCCCCATATGGTCCACAACTACAGTGGTCCCAGGATCTGCCAAGAGTCCAGGTGAGAAACCTGAGGGAGGATTGAGGGTTCCTATCTTGAGCAGCCTTCTCACTTCCTTTTTCAGGTTTTTAGAGAACAGGCCAACCTGGAGGACAGGAGTCCCAGGAGAACCCAGAGGATCACTGGAGGAGAACAAGTGTAAGTAGGCCTTTGTTAGATTCTCCATGGTTTGAGTCTGTTCTCACGCTCCCTCTCTCCCCAGGCTGTGGGGCCCCATCACCCAGATATTTCCCACAGTTCGGCCTGCTGACCTAACCAGAGTCATCATGCCTCTTGAGCAAAGAAGTCAGCACTGCAAGCCTGAGGAAGGCCTTCAGGCCCAAGAAGAAGACCTGGGCCTGGTGGGTGCACAGGCTCTCCAAGCTGAGGAGCAGGAGGCTGCCTTCTTCTCCTCTACTCTGAATGTGGGCACTCTAGAGGAGTTGCCTGCTGCTGAGTCACCAAGTCCTCCCCAGAGTCCTCAGGAAGAGTCCTTCTCTCCCACTGCCATGGATGCCATCTTTGGGAGCCTATCTGATGAGGGCTCTGGCAGCCAAGAAAAGGAGGGGCCAAGTACCTCGCCTGACCTGATAGACCCTGAGTCCTTTTCCCAAGATATACTACATGACAAGATAATTGATTTGGTTCATTTATTGCTCCGCAAGTATCGAGTCAAGGGGCTGATCACAAAGGCAGAAATGCTGGGGAGTGTCATCAAAAATTATGAGGACTACTTTCCTGAGATATTTAGGGAAGCCTCTGTATGCATGCAACTGCTCTTTGGCATTGATGTGAAGGAAGTGGACCCCACTAGCCACTCCTATGTCCTTGTCACCTCCCTCAACCTCTCTTATGATGGCATACAGTGTAATGAGCAGAGCATGCCCAAGTCTGGCCTCCTGATAATAGTCCTGGGTGTAATCTTCATGGAGGGGAACTGCATCCCTGAAGAGGTTATGTGGGAAGTCCTGAGCATTATGGGGGTGTATGCTGGAAGGGAGCACTTCCTCTTTGGGGAGCCCAAGAGGCTCCTTACCCAAAATTGGGTGCAGGAAAAGTACCTGGTGTACCGGCAGGTGCCCGGCACTGATCCTGCATGCTATGAGTTCCTGTGGGGTCCAAGGGCCCACGCTGAGACCAGCAAGATGAAAGTTCTTGAGTACATAGCCAATGCCAATGGGAGGGATCCCACTTCTTACCCATCCCTGTATGAAGATGCTTTGAGAGAGGAGGGAGAGGGAGTCTGAGCATGAGATGCAACCAGGGCCAGCGGGCAGGGAAATGGGCCAATGCATGCTTCAGGGCCACACCCAGCAGTTTCCCTGTCCTGTGTGAAATCAGGCCCATTCTTCCCTCTGTGTTTGATGAGAGAAGTCAGTGTTCTCAGTAGTAGAAGGCACAGTGAATGGAAGGGAACACATTGTATACTGCCTTTAGGTTTCTCTTCCATCGGGTGACTTGGAGATTTCTTTTTGTTTCCCTTTGGTAATTTTCAAATATTGTTCCTGTAATAAAAGTTTTAGTTAGCTTCAACATCTAAGTGTATGGATGATACTGACCACACATGTTGTTTTGCTTATCCATTTCAAGTGCAAGTGTTTGCCATTTTGTAAAACATTTTGGGAAATCTTCCATCTTGCTGTGATTTGCAATAGGTATTTTCTTGGAGAATGTAAGAACTTAACAATAAAGCTGAACTGGTGTTGTGAAACAGAGAAATAAAAGGAGAAGGTCATTAATTCTTGTCTTCTTATCCATATTAATCTGTTGT